GACCTAGAGAGCTGGGAGCATCCATAGGCACCGGGTTCTGATGCGGCCTACTGTCATGTGATGTGAGTTCCTGGAGGGCAGGAGTTCTGACCTACATGCAGCAGGCACGCAATCAAAGCTTGTTCAATGAAAAAAAAAATGAATGAATGGTCACTTGGGAGAGGCGGCTCCCAAGCGGACACCCAGGAGTCGGCCAACCCCTTTAACGCCCGCATCCCCTGCTCTCCACGACCTCAAAGGGCCTGTAAGTGGTCGACAAAAAGGGGCGGGGATGCGGTGGTTCCGGGCGGGGTCTTCAGCCCTTCCGGTGCGGCCCCTTTAAGAGGCGGGGCCTGCGGGGCGGGCGCCGAGAACGCCGGGGCGGCCCGAAGATGGCGGCGGTGGCTGGATCTGGGGCTGCCGCGGCTCCGAGCTCACTGCTCCTCGTGGTGGGCAGCGAGTTCGGGAGCCCGGGGCTCCTCACCTACGTCCTGGAGGAGCTCGAAAGAGGTCGGGCTGGCCTGGGGGCCCGCGGGAGCCCGGGAGGCGGGCCCGTTCGCGCGTCTGGGCCCGGGGCCGGCGGGGTGGGGCGGCGGCGGCGGCGGCGGCGGGACCCGGGCTCCGGGGCGGGGGTCGCGGGCCTGGGGCTGGGTCCCCTTCACCGTTAGGCGCACGACGCGGGCAAAGGCGGGGTGCCCGTGGGTGCCCGCGGAGAAAGTGGCATCCGGGCCTGGGCTGGGCAGGGCTGCCCCGCCCCAACTCCGGGTGAAGATAGGGGAGGGGACACGGGCCTGGGCTTGGGGACCCTTGCAGTTGGACCACGGCTCCGCTTCCCGCCTGACTGGCCTGCCCGGGGGTAGGGCCTGGGGTCGCTTTGGATCTCCAGGTCTTAGCAGCTTAGATAGAGATCTCCCGGAGGGAGAAGCAGATATGGGGGAGGCTGGGCCTGGAGCCCCGGGGCCCGCTTTCTGTTGCCTCACAAGGAGCTGCTAATTGGGGTGTGGGCGGGTGCGGCCTGCCCTGGGGATTTGGCACCTAGGGAGGTGAGTCATAGGCGCACCTGCCAGGTTCACCTGCAGCCACTTGGCTCAGTGGGACTGGCGGGCGTGATGCGCCCGTGGGTGGAGATGGGTGTTCATCCCCCATCCCTCGGAGCATCTGGACCTGGCGTTTCATTGCATGTAAAATGGGACAGGAACACGCACCTCGGTTCATGTGCTTGAGGAGTGTTTAGTGAGCACCTGCTATGCGCCAGGCCTTTGGGCAGTGGACACAGGGATATGGCCGGGATGATAGACAGGTTCAGCCCTGCCAACACAGGTCTGGTTTGGGGATGGACCCAAAGCGAGTGAGAACTCCCGCCTTGATCCCTCCTTCCCACCAGGCATCCGGTCTTGGGATGTCGATCCTGGCGTCTGCAACCTTGATGAACAGCTCAAGGTCTTTGTGTCCCGACACTCTGCCACCTTCTCCAGCATTGTGAAAGGTGAGGCTGGGGTCCCCCTGACTGCTCCCTACTTTGACTCCGGGACGGCCTGATTCCCCCACAGGCCAGCGGAGCCTGCACCACCGTGGAGACAACCTGGAGACCCTGGTCCTCCTGAACCCATCAGACAAGTCCCTGTATGATGAGGTAGGGAATGGCTGACGTCCTGGAGGGGGCGGACGGGTCCTTTAGTGTTCACCCCCTCCCTCAGCTCCGGAACCTTCTGTTGGACCCTGCCTCTCACAAGCTACTGGTGTTGGCTGGGCCCTGCCTGGAGGAGACGGGGGAGCTGCTGCTACAGACAGGGGGCTTCTCGCCTCACCACTTCCTCCAGGTCCTGAAGGACAGAGAGGTAAGCCACCCCTTTGCCATCCCCTGCTTCCCAGGTGGTCCCTTACCACTCCTCCTCCATACAGATCCGGGACATCCTGGCCACCACGCCCCCACCTGTGCAGCCGCCCATACTCACCATCACCTGCCCCACCTTCGGTGACTGGGCTCAGCTGGCACCCGCTGTGCCTGGCCTTCAGGGGGCGCTCCGGCTCCAGCTGCGGCTGAACCCCCCGGCGCAGCTGCCCAACTCTGAGGGCCTGTGCGAATTCCTGGAGTACGTGGCTGAGTCTCTGGAGCCACCGTCCCCCTTCGAGCTGCTGGAGCCCCCGACCTCCGGGGGCTTCCTCAGGCTGGGCCGGCCCTGCTGCTACATCTTCCCTGGAGGCCTCGGGGATGCCGCCTTCTTCGCCGTCAATGGCTTCACTGTGCTGGTCAACGGTGGCTCAAACCCCAAGTCCAGTTTCTGGAAGCTGGTGCGGCACCTGGACCGCGTGGATGCCGTGCTGGTGACCCACCCTGGCGCCGACAGCCTCCCCGGCCTCAACAGCCTGCTGCGGCGCAAACTGGCGGAGCGCTCCGAGGTGGCTGCTGGTGGGGGCTCCTGGGACGACAGGCTGCGCAGGCTCATCTCCCCCAACCTGGGGGTCGTGTTCTTCAACGCCTGCGAGGCCGCGTCGCGGCTGGCGCGCGGCGAGGATGAGGCGGAGCTGGCGCTGAGCCTCCTGGCGCAGCTGGGCATCACGCCTCTGCCACTCAGCCGCGGCCCCGTGCCAGCCAAACCCACCGTGCTCTTCGAGAAGATGGGCGTGGGCCGGCTGGACATGTATGTGCTGCACCCGCCCTCCGCCGGCGCCGAGCGCACGCTGGCCTCTGTGTGCGCCCTGCTGGTGTGGCACCCCGCCGGCCCCGGCGAGAAGGTGGTGCGCGTGCTGTTCCCCGGTTGCACCCCGCCCGCCTGCCTCCTGGACGGCCTGGTCCGCCTGCAGCACTTGAGGTTCCTGCGAGAGCCCGTGGTGACGCCCCAGGACCTGGAGGGGCCGGGGCGAGCCGAGAGCAAAGAGAGCGTGGGCTCCCGGGACAGCTCGAAGAGAGAGGGCCTCCTGGCCACCCACCCTAGACCTGGCCAGGAGCGCCCTGGGGTGGCCCGCAAGGAGCCAGCACGGGCTGAGGCCCCACGCAAGACTGAGAAAGAAGCCAAGACCCCCCGGGAGTTGAAGAAAGACCCCAAACCGAGTGTCTCCCGGACCCAGCCGCGGGAGGTGCGCCGGGCAGCCTCTTCTGTGCCCAACCTCAAGAAGACGAATGCCCAGGCGGCACCCAAGCCCCGCAAAGCGCCCAGCACGTCCCACTCTGGCTTCCCGCCGGTGGCAAATGGACCCCGCAGCCCGCCCAGCCTCCGATGTGGAGAAGCCAGCCCCCCCAGTGCAGCCTGCGGCTCTCCGGCCTCCCAGCTGGTGGCCACGCCCAGCCTGGAGCTGGGGCCGATCCCAGCCGGGGAGGAGAAGGCACTGGAGCTGCCTTTGGCCGCCAGCTCAATCCCAAGGCCACGCACACCCTCCCCTGAGTCCCACCGGAGCCCCGCAGAGGGCAGCGAGCGGCTGTCGCTGAGCCCACTGCGGGGCGGGGAGGCCGGGCCAGACGCCTCACCCACAGTGACCACACCCACGGTGACCACGCCCTCACTACCCGCAGAGGTGGGCTCCCCGCACTCGACCGAGGTGGACGAGTCCCTGTCGGTGTCCTTTGAGCAGGTGCTGCCGCCATCCGCCCCCACCAGTGAGGCTGGGCTGAGCCTCCCGCTGCGTGGCCCCCGGGCGCGGCGCTCGGCTTCCCCACACGATGTGGACCTGTGCCTGGTGTCACCCTGTGAATTTGAGCATCGCAAGGCGGTGCCAATGGCACCGGCACCTGCGTCCCCCGGCAGCTCGAATGACAGCAGTGCCCGGTCACAGGAACGGGCAGGTGGGCTGGGGGCCGAGGAGACGCCACCCACATCGGTCAGCGAGTCCCTGCCCACCCTGTCTGACTCGGATCCCGTGCCCCTGGCCCCCGGTGCGGCAGACTCAGACGAAGACACAGAGGGCTTTGGAGTCCCTCGCCACGACCCTTTGCCTGACCCCCTCAAGGTCCCCCCACCACTGCCTGACCCATCCAGCATCTGCATGGTGGACCCCGAGATGCTGCCCCCCAAGACAGCACGGCAAACGGAGAACGTCAGCCGCACCCGGAAGCCCCTGGCCCGCCCCAACTCACGCGCTGCCGCCCCCAAAGCCACTCCAGTGGCTGCTGCCAAAACCAAGGGGCTTGCTGGTGGGGACCGTGCCAGCCGACCACTCAGTGCCCGGAGTGAGCCCAGTGAGAAGGGAGGCCGGGCACCCCTGTCCAGAAAGTCCTCAACCCCCAAGACTGCCACTCGAGGCCCGTCGGGTGAGTACTGGAGCTGGGGCCCTGGGCTGGGTTCATCCCTGCCTCCCCATCCCCCCGCCCGCAGGGTCAGCCAGCAGCCGGCCCGGGGTGTCAGCCACCCCACCCAAGTCCCCGGTCTACCTGGACCTGGCCTACCTGCCCAGCGGGAGCAGCGCCCACCTGGTGGATGAGGAGTTCTTCCAGCGCGTGCGCGCGCTCTGCTACGTCATCAGTGGCCAGGACCAGCGCAAGGAGGAAGGCATGCGGGCCGTCCTGGACGCGCTACTGGCCAGCAAGCAGCATTGGGACCGTGACCTGCAGGTGCGTGTCACCCCAGGGCCTCTGGTGGTAAGACTCTCCCCACACACCCCCCCTCCACCTGCAGGTGACCCTGATCCCCACTTTCGACTCGGTGGCCATGCATACGTGGTACGCAGAGACGCACGCCCGGCACCAGGCGCTGGGCATCACGGTGTTGGGCAGCAACAGCATGGTGTCCATGCAGGATGACGCCTTCCCGGCCTGCAAGGTGGAGTTCTAGCCCCATCGCCGACACGCCCCCCACTCAGCCCAGCCCGCCTGTCCCTAGATTCAGCCACATCAGAAATAAACTGTGACTACACTTGGCTGTGGCCTCTCTTCTTTCTGTGATGGGAGA